CACCTGTAGCCCCAGCTACTCAGGAGGCTGAGGCGGGAGGATCCCATGAGCCTGGGAGGTTGAGACTGCAATGAGCCGGGATTGTGCCACTGCACTCCAGCCTGAGCAAGAGAGCCAGACCTTGTCTCAGAAAAAAAAAAAAAAAGAGAGAGACAGCAGGGATCTGTCTCCCTTTATGCATGTCTAGAGAAGAGGCCCTGTGAGGATATAGTGAGAAGGCGGAAGAGAATTTCCACAGAAACTGAATTCGCTGGCACCTTGATCTTGGCCTTCTGGCCTCCAGAACTAGGAGGAAGTAAATTTCTGCTGTGTAAGCCGCGCAGTCTATGGCACTTTGTTATGGCAGCCCGAGCTAATAGAGAAGGTGACAATGGGGACAAGGGATGCTTCACCCTGTCTGTGTGCCAGGAGCATCCCGAGTGTCTCGTGTGTGAATTTGTCCTGTTGCACAGCTGCCCTCTGAGGTATCCCCGTTTTACCAAGAAGAAAACAGAGACACAAGAGGTCACAGCATGGCAAGGGATGCACAGGCAGGCGGTGACTGCAGGGCACTGTAATACAGGGTGGCAGAGGCCCATGTCTGCGTCTCTGGGGAGGACACCTCTGAGTCTGAGGGACACAGATGGGGACAGGCTGAGGCTGGAGGGTGGGAACCCGCATGGCTGGAGGGAGACAAGGCGGGAGTCAGAGGTGTTGGAGGGGTTAAAGCAGAAGACCCACCACTCAACATTGTCTTTTGTTTTTGTTTTTGTTTTGAGACGGAGTCTTGCTCTGTCGGCCAGGCTAGAGTCGGTGGCGTGATCTTGGCTCACCGCAACCTCTGCCTCCCAGGTTCAAGCAATTCTCCTACCTCAGCCTCCCGAGTAGCTGAGATTACAGGTCCCCGCCATCACACCTGGCTAATTTTTGTATTTTTAATAGAGATGGGGTTTCACCATGTTGGCCAGGCTGGTCTTGAACTCCTGACCTCAGGTGATCTGCCCTCCTCGGCCTCCCAAAGTGCTGGGATTACAGGCGTGAGCCACTGCGCCCGGCCAAGATTGTCTTTTAAAACACCCCTCTGGAATGGATGAACCTGGAGGACATTATGCTAAGTGAAATAAGCCAGACACAGAAAGACAAATAGTGCATGACCTCACTTATCTGTGGAATCTAAAAAAGAATTGAACTCGTAGAAGCAGAGTAGAGCAGTGGTTATGGTGGTGAGGGCACAGGGGAAGGCGGGGGATGTAGGTCAAAGGGTACAAGCTTTCAGCTTTCAGATAAACACGTTTTAACCAGGCAGAATGGCTTGTGCCTGTAATCCCAGCACTTTGGGAGGCCAAGGCGGGAGCATCGCTTGACGCCAGGAGTGCAAGGCCAGCCTGAACAACATAGCAAGACCCTGTCTCCACAAAAAAATTTAAAATCAGCCAAGCATGGTGGCACACACCTGTAATTCCAGCTACACGGAAGGCTGAGGTGGGAGGATCTCTTGAGCCCAGGAGTTCGAGGCTACAGTGAGCTTTGATGGTGCCACTGCACTCCAGCCTGGGCAACAGAGCAAGACCTCATCTCTAAAAGAAAAAAGTTCCAGAGACCTAAGGTACAGCATGGTGACTATAATTAATAATAGCAGGCCAGGTGTGGCGGCTCATACCTATAATCGCAGCACTTTGGGAGGCCGAGGCAGGCAGATTGCTTGAGCTCAAGAGTTTGAGACCAGCCTGGGCAACATGAGACTCCATCTCTACTAAAAATACAAAAATTAACCAGGCACGGTGGTGCCCACCCGTAGCCCCGGCCACTTAGGAGGCTGAGGCACGAGAATTGCTTGAACTGGGAGGGAGAAGTTGCAGTGAGCCAAGATTGCGCCACTGCACTCCAGCATGGGTGACAGAGCGAGACTCCGTCTCAAAATAATAATAATTATTATAGCATACTGTTTTCTTGAAACTTGCTGAGGAATTAGACTCAAGTGTTCTCACCACACACACCAGAAAGGTGTCTAGGTGAGGTGTTGGATGTGTTGTTAGCTTGGTTGTGGTAATCACTTCACAACACATAATGGATATCAAAATATCATGTAACCTTAAATAGATGTAATTTCTATTTGTCAATGATGCCTCAGCAAAGCTAGGGAGAAAATAAAAAGGATCCTTCTGTGCAACAGCCCGCATGTCCATTACCGATGACTGGATAAAGAAAACGTGCTCCACCCATGCAGTGGAATACTACGCAGCCATAAAACGGAATGAAGCTCGGATCCAGGCTAGAACGTAGGTGAGCCTTGGAAACGTGGCGCTGAGTGAGAGATCCCCACCTCAGTCTCCCTGTCCTCCCCCAGGCTGGTGGTCCAGGCCGTGGTGCCTGCCAGGTGATGTGGGGCAAAGCCCCCCGCACAGGCCACTGAGAGCTCCGGACACGCACCCGGCTGCCACCATGGCCCGCCTAGCCGCAGTGCTCTGGAATCTGTGTGTCACCGCCGTCCTGGTCACCTCGGCCACCCAAGGTAGGTGCTGCTGGGGCCGGGGAGGGGCCGCGAGGAGTGACACCATCCCCAACCCTCCCTGCAGGCCTGAGCCGGGCCGGGCTCCCGTTCGGGCTGATGCGCCGGGAGCTGGCGTGTGAAGGCTACCCCATCGAGCTGCGGTGCCCCGGCAGCGACGTCATCATGGTGGAGAATGCCAACTACGGGCGCACGGACGACAAGATTTGCGATGCTGACCCTTTCCAGATGGAGAATGTGCAGTGCTACCTGCCGGACGCCTTCAAGATCATGTCACAGAGGTGAGTGGGCTCTCGTGGCAGTTCCTGGATGATTCTTTCCCAATGCCCTGTTTCTCCTCTGAAGGTGTAACAACCGCACCCAGTGCGTGGTGGTCGCCGGCTCGGATGCCTTTCCTGACCCCTGTCCTGGGACCTACAAGTACCTGGAGGTGCAGTACGACTGTGTCCCCTACAGTGAGTCATCTTGTTCCTTGTGCGGATGCGGGTTTGTTTTCTCTCTCTCTTCCGATGCTTAAAGTAGAAGTGGAGCAGAAAGGTAAACGCACTGTTACCAATGCTAACCCCTAACTACCTCCTCCCCTCCCGCCCACTCTGCCCAGTCTTCGTGTGCCCAGGGACCCTGCAGAAGGTGCTGGAGCCCACCTCGACACACGAGTCAGAGCACCAGTCTGGCGCATGGTGCAAGGACCCGCTGCAGGCGGGTGACCGCATCTACGTGATGCCCTGGATCCCCTACCGCACGGACACACTGACTGAGTATGCCTCGTGGGAGGACTACGTGGCCGCCCGCCACACCACCACCTACCGCCTGCCCAACCGCGTGGATGGCACAGGCTTTGTGGTCTACGATGGTGCCGTCTTCTACAACAAGGAGCGCACGCGCAACATCGTCAAGTATGACCTACGGACGCGCATCAAGAGCGGGGAGACGGTCATCAATACCGCCAACTACCATGACACCTCGCCCTACCGCTGGGGCGGAAAGACCGACATTGACCTGGCGGTGGACGAGAACGGGCTGTGGGTCATCTACGCCACTGAGGGCAACAACGGGCGGCTGGTGGTGAGCCAGCTGAACCCCTACACACTGCGCTTTGAGGGCACGTGGGAGACGGGTTACGACAAGCGCTCGGCATCCAACGCCTTCATGGTGTGTGGGGTCCTGTACGTCCTGCGTTCCGTGTACGTGGATGATGACAGCGAGGCGGCTGGCAACCGCGTGGACTATGCCTTCAACACCAATGCCAACCGCGAGGAGCCTGTCAGCCTCACCTTCCCCAACCCCTACCAGTTCATCTCCTCCGTTGACTACAACCCTCGCGACAACCAGCTGTACGTCTGGAACAACTATTTCGTGGTGCGCTACAGCCTGGAGTTCGGGCCGCCCGACCCCAGTGCTGGTGAGGACGACTCACTTCCAGGCATGGAGCCTGCTTGCCTTTGTCCCCTCCACGGGGATGACCCTGTCTCGTATCCCCTCTCCAGGCCCAGCCACTTCCCCACCCCTCAGCACGACCACCACAGCCAGGCCCACGCCCCTCACCAGCACAGCCTCGCCCGCAGCCACCACCCCGCTCCGCCGGGCACCCCTCACCACGCACCCAGTGGGTGCCATCAACCAGCTGGGACCTGATCTGCCTCCAGCCACAGCCCCAGTCCCCAGCACCCGGCGGCCCCCAGCCCCGAATCTACACGTGTCCCCTGAGCTCTTCTGCGAGCCCCGAGAGGTACGGCGGGTCCAGTGGCCGGCCACCCAGCAGGGCATGCTGGTGGAGAGGCCCTGCCCCAAGGGGACTCGAGGTGAGTACAGAGGCTGCAGCCAGGGGAGGGATCCTTGTCTGTTCCTGTCTGTCTGTCCCTGCAGGAATTGCCTCCTTCCAGTGTCTACCAGCCTTGGGGCTCTGGAACCCCCGGGGCCCTGACCTCAGCAACTGCACCTCCCCCTGGGTCAACCAGGTGGCCCAGAAGGTACCAGCCACCACCCCTCGCAGGCAGGCACAGGATTCCCCCTTCCCGCCCCCACCTCATGCAGATCAAGAGTGGGGAGAACGCGGCCAACATCGCCAGCGAGCTGGCCCGACACACCCGGGGCTCCATCTACGCGGGGGACGTCTCCTCCTCTGTGAAGCTGATGGAGCAGCTGCTGGACATCCTGGATGCCCAGCTGCAGGCCCTGCGGCCCATCGAGCGCGAGTCAGCCGGCAAGAACTACAACAAGGTGGGGCCTGGCGGTGGCGCTGACCTGGTATGCCTGGCCTGACATCACCTCCATCTCTTTCTAGATGCACAAGCGAGAGAGAACTTGTAAGGATTATATCAAGGTGAGACCCAGGGGGTCCCAGTGTAAGGACCGGGCTCACAGCACCATGCCCTCTGCCTGTGCAGGCCGTGGTGGAGACAGTGGACAATCTGCTCCGGCCAGAAGCTCTGGAGTCCTGGAAGGACATGAATGCCACGGAGCAGGTGCACACGGCCACCATGCTCCTCGACGTCCTGGAGGAGGGCGCCTTCCTGCTGGCCGACAATGTCAGGGAGCCTGCCCGCTTCCTGGCTGCCAAGGAGAACGTGGGTGAGTGCCACAGTCACCCAGGGCAAACTCAGTGTGTATGCCTTGCCTTCCCCTGTCCCCACAGTCCTGGAGGTCACAGTCCTGAACACAGAGGGCCAGGTGCAGGAGCTGGTGTTCCCCCAGGAGGAGTACCCGAGAAAGAACTCCATCCAGCTGTCTGCCAAAACCATCAAGCAGAACAGCCGCAATGGTCAGTGTCCCCGGCGGGGCCTCGGGTGGGGACTGACACATCCAAACGTGCCTGTTCTCACCAGGGGTGGTCAAAGTTGTCTTCATCCTCTACAACAACCTGGGCCTCTTCCTGTCCACGGAGAATGCCACAGTGAAGCTGGCCGGCGAAGCAGGCCCGGGTGGCCCTGGGGGCGCCTCTCTAGTGGTGAACTCACAGGTCATCGCAGCATCCATCAACAAGGAGTCCAGCCGCGTCTTCCTCATGGACCCTGTCATCTTCACCGTGGCCCACCTGGAGGTGAGCTGAGCCGTCCCCCTCCCTCCATGGGGAGTTATGACACCCTGGTGCCACCACACAACAGGACAAGAACCACTTCAATGCTAACTGCTCCTTCTGGAACTACTCGGAGCGTTCCATGCTGGGCTACTGGTCGACCCAAGGCTGCCGCCTGGTGGAGTCCAACAAGACCCATACCACGTGTGCCTGCAGCCACCTCACCAACTTCGCTGTGCTCATGGCTCACCGTGAGATCGTAAGCTGGCTGGTGCTCTGCTCCTCCAGGCAGCCCTGAGCGTGCCCCCTGTTCCTGTCCCCAGTACCAGGGCCGCATCAACGAGCTGCTGCTGTCGGTCATCACCTGGGTGGGCATTGTGATCTCCCTGGTCTGCTTGGCCATCTGCATCTCCACCTTCTGCTTCCTGCGGGGGCTGCAGACCGACCGCAACACCATCCACAAGAACCTGTGCATCAACCTCTTCCTGGCTGAGCTGCTCTTCCTGGTCGGGATCGACAAGACTCAGTATGAGGTGGGCTGGGACTCTAGGGCAGGTGACGGCCACAGCAGCCCCTCACCCTCAGTGCTCCCCGCAGATTGCCTGCCCCATCTTCGCCGGCCTGCTGCACTATTTCTTCCTGGCTGCCTTCTCCTGGCTGTGCCTGGAGGGCGTGCACCTCTACCTGCTACTAGTGGAGGTGTTTGAGAGCGAGTATTCCCGCACCAAGTACTACTACCTGGGTGGCTACTGCTTCCCGGCCCTGGTGGTGGGCATCGCGGCTGCCATTGACTACCGCAGCTACGGCACCGAGAAGGCGTGAGTTTCCACCTCCCAGCCCTGCACCCTCCCTCTCTATACCCCGGCCCTGTTTCCTTTACAGCTGCTGGCTCCGAGTGGACAATTACTTCATCTGGAGTTTCATCGGGCCAGTCTCCTTCGTTATCGTGGTGAGTTGGGAGGTGACACCCCTAGCACCACATCAGCCCAGCCTGCCCCTTGTCCCGCCCCCAGGTCAACCTGGTGTTCCTCATGGTGACCCTGCACAAGATGATCCGAAGCTCATCTGTGCTCAAGCCCGACTCCAGCCGCCTGGACAACATTAAGTGAGCCTCGCCCCTGCCTGCCCCCTGCCCCAGTACTTTGACTCCCCTGTCGCCCCACTCCCAGATCCTGGGCGCTGGGGGCCATCGCGCTGCTGTTCCTGCTGGGCCTCACCTGGGCTTTCGGCCTCCTCTTCATCAACAAGGAGTCGGTGGTCATGGCCTATCTCTTCACCACCTTCAACGCCTTCCAGGGGGTCTTCATCTTCGTCTTTCACTGCGCCTTACAGAAGAAGGTGAGGTCGAGGCGGGGTCCTGGGTCACAGCCTCCCAGCCAGCTGACTGTCCTCCACCTCCCAGGTGCACAAGGAGTACAGCAAGTGCCTGCGTCACTCCTACTGCTGCATCCGCTCCCCACCCGGGGGCACTCACGGATCCCTCAAGACCTCAGCCATGCGAAGCAACACCCGCTACTACACAGGGACCCAGGTATCGGGCCAGACAGGACTCCCTGGGGCTGAAGGATCCCCTCACATTTGGGTTGTGTTCCCAGAGCCGAATTCGGAGGATGTGGAATGACACTGTGAGGAAACAGACGGAGTCCTCCTTCATGGCGGGTGACATCAACAGCACCCCCACCCTGAACCGAGGTGAGAAGGCATCCTTCTGCCTCTGGCTTCAGGGCTGCCTTGTGACCTCTGATCCTTTGGCCAGGTACCATGGGGAACCACCTGCTGACCAACCCCGTGCTGCAGCCCCGTGGGGGCACCAGTCCCTACAACACCCTCATCGCCGAGTCAGTGGGCTTCAATCCCTCCTCGCCCCCTGTCTTCAACTCCCCAGGTGAGAGCACGGGGGAAACATCCCAGGTTGGGGGGACCTCTGCATGGGATGTTCTGTGCCCCAGAACTGGAGCCTGGACTTGCATTTCGAGCTCATCCTTGCCTTTTCTCTTCTCTCTTCTGGCTGCCACCTGCAGGGAGCTACCGGGAACCCAGTAAGTGTGACTCTTCCCTGGGGATGTTTCTGTTCAACCTGACCAGCCCCTTTCTGCCCTGCAGAGCACCCCTTGGGAGGCCGGGAAGCCTGTGGCATGGACACCCTGCCCCTGAACGGCAACTTCAATAACAGTTACTCCTTGCGAAGTGGGGATTTCCCTCCCGGGGATGGGGGCCCTGAGCCGCCCCGAGGCCGGAACCTAGCCGATGCGGCGGCCTTTGAGAAGATGATCATCTCAGAGCTGGTGCACAACAACCTGCGGGGGAGCAGCAGCGCGGCCAAGGGCCCTCCACCGCCTGAGCCCCCTGTGCCACCTGTGCCAGGGGGCGGGGGCGAGGAAGAGGCGGGCGGGCCCGGGGGTGCTGACCGGGCCGAGATTGAACTTCTCTATAAGGCCCTGGAGGAGCCTCTGCTGCTGCCCCGGGCCCAGTCGGTGCTGTACCAGAGCGATCTGGACGAGTCGGAGAGCTGCACGGCCGAGGACGGCGCCACCAGCCGGCCCCTCTCCTCCCCTCCTGGCCGGGACTCCCTCTATGCCAGCGGGGCCAACCTGCGGGACTCACCCTCCTACCCGGACAGCAGCCCTGAGGGGCCCAGTGAGGCCCTGCCCCCACCCCCTCCCGCACCCCCCGGCCCCCCCGAAATCTACTACACCTCGCGCCCGCCAGCCCTGGTGGCCCGGAATCCCCTGCAGGGCTACTACCAGGTGCGGCGTCCTAGCCACGAGGGCTACCTGGCAGCCCCAGGCCTTGAGGGGCCAGGGCCCGATGGGGACGGGCAGATGCAGCTGGTCACCAGTCTCTGAGGGCACCTCATGGACCAGGGGCTGGTGGCCCAGGCCAGGGAGGGAACCCTGGGCAGGGCTCTGGTGGGAGAGGGAGACAGATGGAGGCAGTGGCTGGTGGGCCACTCTCTCCAGGTGCCCCTCAGCCATGGGCCCTACAGTCCCCTCAGGGGACTCTAACCTGGGGGCCTGAGGTGCCAGGGTTCACAGACAGGGTTTCCCACCAGCCACACGCACCAGCTCTATTTGGGGGAAGTGTAGTGAGGAGGAGCCCAGAGGACCCCAGGGGAGTGAGGAGGGAGAACTTGGAAGGGTGCAGCCCACTTCCAGACTCTCCCCTCTCCCACCCTTCTACCCTGTGAAGGGAAATGAGGGCTTTAGTTTCCTGGGCAGGGAGGGGCAGCTTCTGAGGTTGCCAAAGGCCCCCACTGGATGGAACCTGTTAGCTGCTCCTCTCCGCAGCCAGAAATGCTGCCGGCTGCACCCAGAGGGAGCAGTGAGGCAGGACAGATGGACAGGTTCCTCCTGCGCTGTAATTCCCTGCTCCCTGGAGACTGGGAAAAGGCCGCAGGGCAGGGGGACTGGGCGGTGGTGGCTGGTGGTTTAAAGGTTGAACTTTCTCTGAAGCTCCTTTCCCCTTGCTCTTGGTCCCTGCCCCGCAAGCAAACCTGCCCCCTCTGCCTCCCAGTGCACCCAATGACCCCCTCCCTTGGGGCGACTCCTGATGAAGCACAACTCCCCGCAGGGCCCCCAGCCCACAGGGGTGGCCATATTTGGGCAGTTCCCAGTCCTGTGGGCTCGGCTATCTGGGGAGCAGATTTTGGGTCTGGATCTCCCTGGGGAGTGGGTCCTGGGCTTGGATCTTTCCCTAGGGGGCCCTCTTACTCCTTCCTCTCTCCTCCTCCTTCCCCATTGCTGTAAATATTTCAACGAAATGGAAAAGAAAAAAAAAAGACAAAAAAAAAAAAAAAGAAAAGAAAAAAAATCTCATCACTTGAAGCCACCGGGAGCCTGCGGCCCGGGCCAGCCCGGGCTTTCTCCGGAGCAGAGCAGCGCTGCTGGCCTGGCAGCCAGGACTTCTCCGTGTACGTGCATCCCCAGTCCCCGCCGGGGCGGGCGGGCCGCCAGAGCAGCTTTTTACAATCCAGAGACAGAAAACAAAATCTAGATGCAACAGCGAAACAAAGAACCCATTTCCTTCCTGGCACCCTCCTTTCCTGCTCCGCCTGCCCGGCATCATCAGCCCTTCTGGGGCGTGTACCTCTCACTGCCTGCCCCAGGACCAGAGGCCTGTCTCCCCCTTCCCTCCCCACCGGCCCGGGGGAGACCTCTTCACACCCAAAGATGCTTTGTCAAGATGGCTGCGCTGTCCCTTTGAGTTCCTGCTTCTTGTATATTGCTCTGGGGACTCTCGCCGGGGAAGATGGGGCTGATTTCCCACCTAGAGAGGTTGATGGCAGAAGGAAAATGGGGAGGCACTGGGGTTGTGGAGGGCATGGGTATGGCTGAGGAGGGTGCTGGGAACGGCAAGGCGGTCTGGGGGATGGGGAGGGGCAAAGGTGAGAGATCACCTTCCCTATCCTCCACCTTCCCGCAGGGAAGACGAAGCCAGGTGCCAGGGCTGGGGTCGGGACACCCATGTTCTGGGCGGCTTGACCCCAAATCCCAGACCCCGGAAGCTCCAGGCTCGGGATGTGTCCTGAGCACCTGTCCCGGCCCCCTCCTCTCCAGCCTGTCAGGCCAGCCTCCCCAGCCCCCTTCCCTCAACTCTAGGGGCAGCATAGCCCCAGGCCACCCTAGCCCAGCCCCTGCATTGCCGTTTCCCCAGAGGTGGCCCCTCCACCTCTGCTCTGACCTCTCCCCATCTCTCTGCCCCTCCTTTTCTCACAAGTGCCATGAGTTTTCAAACATCTTCGGGTCTCAGCCTGCTGCTGCCATGAACTTTGTTGGGTTAAGGGGGAGGGGCTCTAGGAAGGAACTGGGGGGAAGGGGACAGGTAGGTGGCTGGAGGGACCCTTTTTGCTGCTAGAAAGCCCCTCCCTTCTCCCGGGGAGCTGGGGCTGGCTTGTCCCCATCAATTAGGGGAGAAGGGGTCAGACCAAAGATGGTGGTTTGTCCCGTGTAAGGGAACAGGTGTGGGGAAGAGGTGGGGTTGGGTTCCAACTCTGGCTTTTTCTGGTAGAAAGGCCTAACCCATTACACCAGAAGACCATGGGTGAAGTCTAGATGGGGAGGAGAAGTGAGGCCAGGGACAGTCTTGCCAGACGACTCTGAGGAGGGCAAGGGACAGTTCCATGGCCCTTCCCGGACTGCACTAGGCTGGGAGCTCTGTTGTGTGGAGGGGTGGTCAGAGGTCTGTGAAGAGCGGGCAGGAGGCATGAGCAGGCGAGGAGCTGGCCTGTCCCGGGAAGCAGCCCAGCCTGTGGCTGCCCCCGACACCAGGAGGAGGGCCAGGAGAGTTCCAGGGGGCTGAGGCACACAGAGAGGCCAACTTCCTCCCTGCCCAGCCTTCCTTGTATCTCTCCAGACTCGGACAATCAAAGGGAGAGAGGGTGTATCGGGTCCTGTTCCAGCCGGCATCGCCGGGTGGCTTCCAGGCCTCAGAGCTGTGTGGCAGGGCCCCCTGCTGGGGCTGGACATCACTGCAGTCCAGTGCAAAGCCGCCCCCAGAGCCCAGGTGTCCCCCCAACCTAACCAGACCTGGTGCCTTGACGCCCCCACCCCAGCTGGGACGGTACAGAGAAGGGTCTTGGTTTCCTCTCCTACTCCCTTCCTTAGGCTCCTGAACTCGTTTGCTCCTAAATCTTGTTAATTCTTTTTCTCTGGATTTTGGTTTCTTTTGGCTTTCCCTTGCCTTCCCCTTTCTCTGTCTCCAACACTCTTTCCCCATGTCTTTCTGGCTGTCTCTATGTTCCTCTTCTCTTATCCTCAACTTTCTGTCCATTCGGGCCTCCTCCCCACCTCCCACGCCCCAGCCCCTCCCTCCTTGGTCTCCTTTTCGATATGCCAAACCAATTTTGGGTCGAGTGCATTTAACGAGAACAAAACAAAAGGCTCATAACAACAAGAACGTTTCAGAAAAAAACAAAAAGTTTTAAAAAAATTGTTGAGTCAAAAAGTCAAACAATAAAGAAATTAAGATTTCTTGGAATGACAAGAGTGGTGTGACTTCTTGAGTGGGGG